GTGTGTGTGTTCCTGAGAGGTCAGTTTCCTCCTCTCCAGCCCTCCAGGAGTATTCACACACAACCAACTTCCCCACCTCTTGCAGTCCTGTCAGATTTAGCCACAGACTGCCCAAACCCAGGTACAGGAATTTAGAATTTCCCCAAAATTAGAAGAAAAGTGGTTGTAGGGGATGTTTTACTACTGATCAAAATCTTTGTGAGTACTTTAGCTGACATCAATCATAGCAAAGCTTGTCCGATGTCCTCCTATCCTTTCAGCATTGAACAATTATTTTTACTAATTTACACTACCACCTCACCTGGTCCTCAGTCAGAAACAGCGCGAGTGCGCGCGCACACACCCCAGTGTGTCTGACCTGCACGATCTGGATGAAGAGAGAGGGGGTGAGAGAGGGCAGGCGGGGACTGCAACCTCAGTCCACAGACGGCCCGAGACCCTCGTCCCCGGCCCTTTGCACAGGTGAGGGAACTAAACCTGTGCAAGATGGGAGACCGGGGTGGGAGGAAGGACTGGTCCAAAGCGCCACGATCCTTGACGGGCACAGCCAGAAGCTGCACCTGGCCGAGAACGCCGAGCCTGAGGAGCAGTCCGCTGCGTAGGCGTCCCACGCAGGCCCACACTGCCCCTCTCATTCTCTTCAAACTGTGACTTTTTACAGACTCGGGCGGGTGTTCTGCGGCCCCCCAGGTGCTATGGGGGAGGGGGGCGTTGAATGGAATTAAACCAGAAAGAAAGCAAGCGGCTCCGTGTCCTGCTTCCCCTCCTTGCGCCTTTCCTCCCGGTCTCCGCGGAGACAGCCCTCGGTTATGGAGGTACCGCCTGCGGGATTGGAGTGCCCCTTGCGGCTGTGGGAGGGGCAGTCGGGGGCTGGGGGGACGCAGGTACGCCTGTCGCCAGGACGCCTCTACCCTGGACGGTAGGAGGTTGCCGTGGGAACGGCTGGGGCAAAGCCCACGCCCGCGCATGCTCAGGAGCGACGCCGACCAATGACGTACTTCGCAGGCGCGCGGGCGGGCCTGGCAGTTGGCGCCCATGGAGCCAGAGCTGCTGGTTCGGAAGGTGTCTGCATTGCAGGTGCGGGGGCGGGCGCGGGGTTCACAGGATTTTTCCTTTAGGGAAATCATGGGGTCTCGTACCTGGACCTCCCAGCGAGATGCTACCACGTTCAGTCCCCTAACTGCGCGCCAACCTCTGGAGATACCGGCTGTCCCCAACCGCGCTGAGGAAAGCTGGGACCCACGGACTCCCTGCCCTGCGCGTCCCCACTCCCACCACACGCTCGCGCCGGATCAGGGAAACGGGAAGAGCCTTAAGGCGAGGAGGGGCATCCAGTCTGGCATCGTCCCAGGGACTTCTTTCCTCTCGTTCTCCATACCAGGCCTGCGTCCGGGGCTTCTTGGTCCGACGCCAGTTCCAGAGCCTGCGAGCTGAGTATGAGGCGATTGTACGAGAGGTCGAGGGCGACCTGGGCACGCTTCAGTGGACCGAGGGCCGCATTCCCAGGCCGCGATTCCTCCCAGAGGTAGAACACACCTAGGAGAGAAGGGAAGGAGGCCTGGGGCTCTCACATCTCTCTTGTTTCTCAGAAGGCAAAATCCCATCAGACCTGGAAAGCAGGAGACAGGGTAGCAAATCCAGAGCAGGGGCTGTGGAACCACTTCCCATGTGAAGAGTCTGAGGGAGAGGCCACCTGGGAGGAGATGGTGCTGAAGAAGTCAGGAGAGAGCTCAGCAAATCAAGGAAGCCTCTGCAGAGATCACAGCTCCTGGCTTCAGATGAAGCAGAACAGGAAACCCAGCCAAGAGAAGACCAGAGACACGACAAGGATGGAGAATCCAGGTACCTCTCTGCAAAGATCAGGGCAAGCCCCTGTTTTCTCCTTCCTTTCTTCCCTCCTTCACAGAAGCCACAGATCAAAGACTGCCCCACAGCCAACCTCAGCTTCAAGAGCTTCAGTACCACCGCAGCCACTTGGCCATGGAATTGCTGTGGCTGCAACAGGCCATCAATAGCCGTAAGGAGGTAACACTAACCTGGAACTCTTTCTGAACATTCTTGGTACAATGTATGTTCTCTCCCCCAACAGTACCTACTTCTTAAACAAACACTGAGATCCCCAGAGGCGGGCCCGATCAGAGAGGAACCCCGCGTGTTCCTAGAACATGGGGAACAGGCCTGTGAGAGGGACCAGTCACAACCAAGCGCACCACTGGAGGACCAGTCCTACAGAGACAGGACCACTGGAGAGCTAGAACAGGAGGATGACTCCTGTCACAGGGTCAAATCACCCCACAGATCCCCAGGAAGTTTGGCCACTACACAAAAAAACATTGCTGGGGCTAAGTGCAGAGAACCATGCTACAGCAAGTCTGGACCACCGTCGTCTATACCATCAAACAGCCAGGCCTTGGGGGACAGGCTCACCAAAGGGCCAGACGATGGAAGACAGACCTTTGGAGGGACCTGCCTGCTGCAGATGAAAATCCTGGAGGACCAGACCCCCAGAGGTTTAAAACCTAGGAACCATTGTCCCAGGAAGTCCAGGACACAGCTGTCTGCACTCTATGAGGACTCAAATATTAAGGAGATGTCTCCCAGAAAACTAGACCACAAAGAGCCTGACTGCCGAACAGTCAGGACACAAGAGTTGGGCCTCTCAGAGGACCACATCATCTGGGATGGTACCTTGGGGGGGCCAGAGCATAGTGTCCTCGATCTCTGGAGGACTAAACCACCCAAAGGCCAGGCCCCCACTGATAGAAGCTCCAGAGATGGAACCTCCAATGAGCCTAGTCATGAAGGACAGAAAAAGCAGAGGACTATACCATGGAGATCAAAGTCACCTGAGATTCTGTCTTCTACAAAGGCAGGCTGTACAGGAGAGGAACAGTGGAGGGGCAGGCCATGGAAAACAGAACCACCTGGCTAGACCCTAGGAAGCCAGGAGAGGATCAGGTTCCAAAGGGGAATGCTATGAAAGGGCAGTGAGACAAGACCTCATCCTACCTCCCTGACCAGCTCTGGCTTCTGCTCCTGCCCCTGGCCATTGGTGACTAGTGGGGCCAAGAGAAGCTGGAGCAGAGAGCTGGCATGAGTATAGGGAAGGAGGAAGGACACATTTTCAATCCTCTGCCTGTAGCTCAATCCAAATTTGTGGATAAGGGGCCGGGTGCAGTGGCTCACACCTGTAATCCCAGCACTTTGGGAGGCCAAGGTGAGTGGATCACCTGAGGTCAGAAGTTTGAGACCAGCCTGACCAACATGGTGAAATGAAACCCCATCTCAACTAAAAATATAAAAATTAGCCAGGCGTGGTGGTGCATGCCTGTAGTCCCAGTTACTCGGGAGGCTGAGACAGGAGAATCGCTTGAACCCAGGAGATGGAGATTGCAGTAGGCCAAGATGATGCCACTGCACTCCAGCCTGGGCTACAGAGCGAGACACGGTCTCAAAAAACAAATGTGTGGCTAAGGAGTTACCTGGGGGAAGTAGAATGAGAGGTCTGTTGGGAATAAAGGTTTTTCTTAGATTCTGAGTCTGGCTGCTTTCATTTCTGCTTCT